CTGGCCATGTGTGGCGACTGAGTGCCTGGAATGTGGCTGGTCTAAACTGTGATATGCTGGAAAGGTAAAATACAGAGTTAGTTTCAAAGATGAAGTTCCAAAAAATATCTACACTTCATTTATAATTTACATTTTGCTTACATATTAAAATGATAATATTTTGGATATACTGGTTTAATTAAATTGCTACAATAAATACCGCATTTTTTGTTTGTTTTTCTTTTTAAAGTTTGGCTACTAGAAAATTTAAAATTCACATGTAGCTCACATTTTATTTCAGAGGATTGCCTTCTTTTTAAAATCTCAGGCAATCTGATGGAAAAAACAGAAGTCAGGGAGGTCATAAAATCAGAAATTTTTAGATAATTTTTATTATATTCTTTTCATTTGTGTATAACCATATAATACATTATTTACGAAAGAATATGACCTTATACAAAAGGTTAAATGCAAATACCCTCTGGGGTTGGCCTGGCTTACTTAGCTCAGGGAAGAAGCCCTGCCTGAAAAGGCTGCAGCCTAGACTGTCACTCTTTACTTTTTTTTGGGGGGGGGGGCGGGGGACAGACTGTCTCTCTGTCAACCAGGCTGGAGTGCAGTGGTGCGATCTCGGCTCACTGCAACCTCTGCCTCCCGAGTTCAAGTGATTCTCGTGCCTCAGCCTCCGGAGTAGCTGGGATTACAGGCGCCCGCCACCACGCCTGGCTAATTTTTATTTTTAGTAGAGACGAGGTTTTGCCATGTTGTCCAGGCTGGTCTCCAACTCCTGACCTCTGGTGATCCACCCGCTTGGGCTTCCCTCCCAAAGTGCTGGGATTGCAGGCGCGAGCCACCGCGCGGCCTATCAGTCTTCATTCTGTCCAGCATCTGATCACATCTTTTGTCACTCAGGATCTGAGGAGGCGGGGATTTAAGAATTATCCAATCAGGGACTCTGGGCTAGGAACCGTCCAATCAGGCATGCAGCTGGAGCGGAAAAGGCGGCATCCGAGATGTGGCGGGGCCGTTGTTTCTGGTTGCAGCCGCAGTTCCCGGTCTCGCCTTCACTGCTGTGTGTCCTCAGCCTCTGTGGCCCTGTAACCTGCGGCATTGGAAGATCCACAGCTAACATGCCAGGTGCCCCTGGCAGCCTAGAAATGGTGAGAGTGCCGGGTCCGACATCCCGAGAAGGAATGTATATGTGTCTTTCGTTGTGTTTTTCAGGGACCATTGACATTTAGAGATGTGACCATAGAATTCTCTCTGGAGGAGTGGCAATGCCTGGACACGGTTCAGCAGAATTTATATAGGGATGTGATGTTAGAGAACTACAGAAACCTGGTCTTCCTGGGTGAGGATAATTTTAATTAAGCAATTCCTATTAATATTTATGTTATTTATTTTTAATAAAACAGGTATGGCTGTCTTTAAGCCAGACTTGATAACTTGTCTGAAGCAAGGGAAAGAGCCTTGGAATATGAAGAGACATGAGATGGTAACTAAACCCCCAGGTATGTGAGAGTGAATACAACAGACAACACAGGTGGAATAATTTGTTATTTTTATTTCTTCTAGTTATGCGTTCTCATTTTACACAAGACCTTTGGCCAGATCAGAGCACAAAAGATTCTTTCCAAGAAGTAATACTGAGAACATATGCAAGATGTGGACATAAGAATTTACGATTAAGAAAAGATTGTAAAAGTGCCAATGAGGGTAAGATGCACAAAGAAGGTTATAATAAACTTAACCAATGCAGGACAGCTACCCAGAGAAAAATATTTCAGTGTAACAAACATATGAAAGTCTTTCATAAATATTCAAATAGAAATAAGGTTAGACACACTAAAAAGAAAACTTTCAAATGTATAAAATGTAGCAAATCATTTTTCATGCTTTCATGCTTAATTCGACATAAGAGAATTCATATTAGACAGAATATCTACAAATGTGAAGAACGTGGCAAAGCCTTTAAATCGTTCTCAACCCTTACTAAACATAAGATAATTCATACTGAAGACAAACCTTACAAATATAAGAAATGTGGCAATGCCTTTAAATTTTCTTCAACGTTCACTAAACATAAGAGAATTCATACTGGAGAGACACCTTTCAGATGTGAAGAATGTGGCAAAGCTTTTAACCAGTCCTCAAATCTTACTGACCATAAGAGAATTCATACTGGAGAGAAAACCTACAAATGTGAAGAATGTGGCAAAGCTTTTAAGGGGTCCTCAAATTTTAATGCACATAAGGTAATTCATACTGCAGAGAAACCCTACAAATGTGAAGATTGTGGCAAAACTTTTAACCATTTCTCAGCCCTTAGAAAACATAAGATAATTCATACTGGAAAGAAACCCTACAAGCGTGAAGAATGTGGCAAAGCTTTTAGCCAGTCCTCAACCCTTAGAAAACATGAGATAATTCATACTGGAGAGAAACCCTACAAATGTGAAGAATGTGGTAAAGCTTTTAAGTGGTCTTCAAAACTTACTGTACATAAGGTAGTTCATACTGGAGAGAAACCCTACAAATGTGAAGAATGTGGCAAAGCTTTTAGCCAGTTCTCAACCCTTAAAAAACATAAGATAATTCATACTGGAAAGAAACCCTACAAATGTGAAGAATGTGGCAAAGCTTTTAACAGTTCCTCAACCCTTATGAAACATAAGATAATTCATACTGGGGAGAAACCATACAAATGTGAAGAATGTGGCAAAGCTTTTAGGCAATCCTCACACCTTACTAGACATAAAGCAATTCATACTGGAGAGAAACCCTACAAATGTGAAGAATGTGGCAAAGCTTTTAACCATTTCTCAGACCTTAGAAGACATAAGATAATTCATACTGGAAAGAAACCCTACAAATGTGAAGAATGTGGGAAAGCTTTTAGCCAGTCCTCAACCCTTAGAAACCATCAGATAATTCATACTGGAGAGAAACCCTACAAATGTGAAGAATGTGGTAAAGCTTTTAAGTGGTCATCAAAACTTACTGTACATAAGGTAATTCATACTGGAGAGAAACCCTGCAAATGTGAAGAATGTGGCAAAGCTTTTAAGCATTTCTCAGCCCTCAGAAAACATAAGGTAATTCATACTAGGGAGAAATTGTACAAATGTGAAGAATGTGGCAAAGCTTTTAACAATTCCTCAATCCTTGCTAAACATAAGATAATTCATACTGGGAAGAAACCGTACAAATGTGAAGAATGTGGCAAAGCTTTTAGGCAATCCTCACACCTTACTAGACATAAAGCAATTCATACTGGAGAGAAACCTTACAAATGTGAAGAATGTGGCAAAGCTTTTAGCCATTTCTCAGCCCTTAGAAGACATAAGATAATTCATACTGGAAAGAAACCGTACAAATGTGAAGAATGTGGCAAAGCTTTTAGCCATTTCTCAGCCCTTAGAAGACATAAGATAATTCATACTGGAGAGAAACCCTACAAATGTGAAGAATGTGGTAAAGCTTTTAAGTGGTCATCAAAACTTACTGTACATAAGGTAATTCATACTGCAGAGAAACCCTGCAAATGTGAAGAATGTGGCAAATCTTTTAAGCATTTCTCAGCCCTTAGAAAACATAAGGTAATTCATACTAGGGAGAAATTGTACAAATGTGAAGAATGTGTCAAAGCTTTTAACAGTTTCTCAGCCCTTATGAAACATAAGGTAATTCATACTGGAGAGAAACCCTACAAGTGTGAAGAATGTGGTAAAGCTTTTAAGTGGTCCTCAAAGCTTACTGTACATAAGGTAATTCATACTGGAGAGAAACCCTGCAAATGTGAAGAATGTGGCAAAGCTTTTAAGCATTTCTCAGCCCTTAGAAAACATAAGGTAATTCATACTGGAAAGAAACCCTACAAATGTGAAGAATGTGGCAAAGCTTTTAGCCAATCCTCATCCCTTAGAAAACATGAGATAATTCATAGTGGAGAGAAACCATACAAATGTGAAGAATGTGGTAAAGCTTTTAAGTGGTTGTCAAAACTTACTGTACATAAGGTAATTCATACTGCAGAGAAACCCTGTAAATGTGAAGAATGTGGCAAAGCTTTTAAGCATTTCTCAGCCCTTAGAAAACATAAGATAATTCATACTGGAAAGAAACCCTACAAATGTGAAGAATGTGGCAAAGCTTTTAATGATTCCTCAACCCTTATGAAGCATAAGATAATTCATACTGGGAAGAAACCATACAAATGTGCAGAATGTGGCAAAGCTTTTAAGCAATCCTCACATCTTACTAGACATAAAGCAATTCATACTGGGGAGAAACCCTACAAATGCGAAGAATGTGGCAAAGATTTTAACAATTCCTCAACCCTTAAGAAACATAAGCTAATTCATACTAGGGAGAAATTGTACAAATGTGAAGAATGTGTCAAAGCTTTTAACAATTTCTCAGCCCTTATGAAACATAAGATAATTCATACTGGGGAGAAACCCTACAAATGTGAAGAATGTGGTAAAGCTTTTAAGTGGTCCTCAAAACTTACTGAACATAAGGTAATTCATACTGGAGAGAAACCCTGCAAATGTGAAGAATGTGACAAAGCTTTTAAGCATTTCTCAGCCCTTAGAAAACATAAGGTAATTCATACTGGAAAGAAACCCTACCAATGTGACGAATGTGGCAAAGCTTTTAACAATTCCTCAACCCTTACGAAACATAAGATAATTCATACTGGGGAGAAACCCTACAAATGTGAAGAATGTGGCAAAGCCTTTAGTCAGTCCTCAATCCTTACTAAACATAAGATAATTCATTCTGTAGAGAAACCCTACAAATGTGAAGAATGTGGCAAAGCCTTTAACCAGTCCTCACACCTTACTAGACACAAAACAATTCATACTGGAGAGAAACCCTACAAATGTGAAGAATGTGGCAAAGCTTTTATTCAGTGCTCATACCTTATTAGACATAAAACAATTCATACCAGAGAGAAACCTACAAATGTGAAGAAAGTACCAAAGCTTTTAAGCAATCCTCACACCTTACTAGACAAAACAATTCATACTGGAGAGAAACCCTACAAATGTGAAGAATGTGCCAAAGCTTTTTAACCATCCTTCAACCCTTACTAAACATATGATAA